AGACCATCCCTGGATTATTCATGATGTGTAATACAATGCAGATGCTACATAAATGATCGTGATACTGGATTCTTTAGGGAATAATGACAAGAACAAACTCTGCACATGTTCAATAGAAACATAACCGTCCAATTTATTTTCTGAATATTTTCCATCTGCTGTTGCTGAATCTACAGATGCAGAGCTCCTGGATACGAGAGCCAAGTGTGCTTTGAGAGTAGGGTGGGTGAGGTTGCTAATGAGTACAGGGGAGCAGGTGTTGATCAGGAGGACCCTGCACTGGGGCATCTGGACGTCCTGCCTCAGGACTTGAGACTCCAGTTGGATGGCACAGGCAGACTCAGCCCAGGTCAAAGCCGTCCCCTTGAAGTTTCTTTTTATCCCAAGCTCTTTCTGGCCCCTGGAATTTGGCATCCCCTAGGCCCTGTGTGGAAGGACAGATGAACCAGGTTTTAGATAACATGTCTAGAAGAGTGAGCCCCTACTGTGTGCCCGGCACTTTCCCCACAGGATCCTCTAGCTAGAATATCCAAGGGTCATGGAGAGAAATACCCAGTTAAAATATCAGAAATGAAAAAGCGATACCATTAGAGACACTAAAAAGACCATTAGGTAATAGTACTAGCTTTTGTATTCTGAGATCCAACAGCAGCAGTCACTTCCCTCCACCCCTATGTGTATCCCAGGACCACCCTGGGCAGGGAGGGCTGAGGTTAGGGAGCAGCCATGGATGCTCTGATGCTGGCCCTGGGCCTCGGGGGTGACAGTGATGAGGAACTGGGTGCACACATGAGTGGGGCAGCCGGGCCTGGCCAGAGAAGCAGCACACAACGTGCACAGATGTGTTTACCCACATACACATGTGCACGCACGTGCACAAACACATTGCAGGCAGGCATGTTGACGCCTCAGGCAGCGGAGGACCCTGACTCTGGGCACTGCTGACCCGGGCAAGGCCCCACTGTGATTCGTGCCATGACCTCAGAATGTCACTGGTGCTTAGCACCTATCTGCTCTCTGGTCTGCCTCAGTGGTCTACAGCAGTTACACACAGGCAGTGGTATCTGTGAGCAGCTCTGTGGACTCAAAGGTTTTCTCCCTGAGAGGCATGACCCAGGCCAGCTGATTCATCAGAATCAGGTGAGCGTGACCTGCTCTCTTCCCTCCAGGCGCGGTGTGACCTTTAGACAATTCTGTCTCACAGGATGGACGTGGTAGAGGTCGCGGGCAGTTGGTGGGCACAAGAGCGAGAGGACATCATTATGAAATACGAAAAGGTACAAGTCGGTCTGCTTCTTGGAGGGAGGCCGACCCCTCACCAAGGCTCCCTCTGGGCTACAGGGACACCGAGCTGGGCTGCCAGAGGACAAGGGGCCTAAGCCTTTTCGAAGCTACAACAACAACGTCGATCATTTGGGGATTGTACAGTGAGTCCTCTGCACTCCCCTCACCCCTAAAGAGTTCCTCAGCTCTGCCTGGGTTGCCTTACAGTGAGACGGAGCTGCCTCCTCTGACTGCGCGGGAGGCGAAGGTAAGAGCCTGATGCGTGGAGGGGCTGGTCCACTCCGCTAACTCCAACATGCCTCATTTGACAGCAAATTCGGCGGGAGATCAGCCGAAAGAGCAAGTGGGTGGATATGCTGGGAGACTGGGAGAAATACAAAAGCAGCAGAAAGGTAACGTGTGGAGGGAGGAAGCACTCTCTGCAGCCTGTGACACCAGATCGTTTTCTGCCCACAGCTCATAGATCAAGCGTACAAGGGAATGCCCATGAACATCCGGGGCCCGATGTGGTCAGTCCTCCTGAACACTGAGGAAATGAAGTTGAAAAACCCCGGAAGATACCAGGTACGCTCAGCCAGAGCACAACAAACAGGACAGACTGCTTCCTCCTCTTGGCCCTGCCCTACAGATCATGAAGGAGAAGGGCAAGAAGTCATCTGAGCACATCCAGCGCATCGACCGGGACGTAAGCGGGACATTAAGGAAGCATATATTCTTCAGGGATCGATACGGAACCAAGTAAGCCTACGGGAGCCACAGGGTCCCAGCAGACAAACCAAAGCCCCCTTTCTCTGTTTCCTAGGCAGCGGGAACTACTCCACATCCTCCTGGCATATGAGGAGTACAACCCGGTGAGTATTCCCGGCAGTGAGGTTCCCGGGCCATGTCCTTCCATGGTGACTCTGGCTCTTGCAGGAGGTGGGCTACTGCAGGGACCTGAGCCACATCGCCGCCTTGTTCCTCCTCTATCTTCCTGAGGAGGATGCATTCTGGGCACTGGTGCAGCTGCTGGCCAGTGAGAGGCACTCCCTGCAGGGTTAGTGAACAGCTGCCCCGGGGACCTCCTGCTCTGATTTCATGATGGGCTGGGGGCTTCTCAGGATTTCACAGCCCAAATGGCGGGACCGTCCAGGGGCTCCAAGACCAACAGGAGCATGTGGTAGCCACGTCACAACCCAAGACCATGGGGCATCAGGTGAGTTTATGGTCCCCTCAGCTCTTCCCAGAAGTGGCCTGAGCACCTCTGTTGCTTCCATCAGGACAAGAAAGATCTATGTGGGCAGTGTTCCCCGTTAGGCTGCCTCATCCGGATATTGATTGACGGGGTAAGGAGGCATAGGGAGACCCTGGCTCAGGGACCAGGTTCTTTCACACCTGCTGTCCCCACAGATCTCTCTCGGGCTCACCCTGCGCCTGTGGGACGTGTATCTGGTAGAAGGCGAACAGGCGCTGATGCCGATAACAAGAATCGCCTTTAAGGTTCAGCAGAGTAAGTCTACGTGTGCCCAGCGGGGCCTGGGGCTCCCCTGGCCTGATATCCACCCTGTCCCTAGAGCGCCTCACGAAGACGTCCAGGTGTGGCCCGTGGGCACGTTTTTGCAACCGGTTCGTTGATACCTGGGCCAGGGATGAGGACACTGTGCTCAAGCATCTTAGGGCCTCTATGAAGAAACTAACAAGAAAGAAGGGGGACCTGCCACCCCCAGGTGGGCTCCAGTGCCATGTCCCCTCCCATGTCGGAGATGCTGACCGCGTCTGTTTTCCTTTCAGCCAAACCCGAGCAAGGGTCGTCGGCATCCAGGCCTGTGCCGGCTTCACGTGGCGGGAAGACCCTCTGCAAGGGGGACAGGCAGGCCCCTCCAGGCCCACCAGCCCGGTTCCCGCGGCCCATTTGGTCAGCTTCCCCGCCACGGGCACCTCGTTCTTCCACACCCTGTCCTGGTGGGGCTGTCCGGGAAGACACCTACCCTGTGGGCACTCAGGGTGTGCCCAGCCCGGCCCTGGCTCAGGGAGGACCTCAGGGTTCCTGGAGATTCCTGCAGTGGAACTCCATGCCCCGCCTCCCAACGGACCTGGACGTAGAGGGCCCTTGGTTCCGCCATTATGATTTCAGACAGAGCTGCTGGGTCCGTGCCATATCCCAGGAGGACCAGCTGGCCCCCTGCTGGCAGGCTGAACACCCTGCGGAGCGGGTGAGATCGGCTTTCGCTGCACCCAGCACTGATTCCGACCAGGGCACCCCCTTCAGAGCTAGGGACGAACAGCAGTGTGCTCCCACCTCAGGGCCTTGCCTCTGCGGCCTCCACTTGGAAAGTTCTCAGTTCCCTCCAGGCTTCTAGAAGCATCTGGGCCAGGGCTCATGGCTGGATAATTTCCCTAGGCTTAACAACCCAAGCAAGCTTCGCATCCTCGTTTTATTTTTGGTTAAACTTATGAAAATGTATTAAGAAAGAGTGCAGCTCGAGAGAGATTCAGAGATGGAACACACCAGACCCCAGATCACAAAGCCAACCATGCCCAGCCCCTCCCAGCACCCCCAGCCCCACGACCATCGTTCTGAATTCTGACGACACCGTGAGCCTGCCTTTGTACTTCAAACTCATGGAAGGATAACCACCTTCATGTTTTGAAATAAATGTTTCCTGTTGAAATGATTTTAGATTTTAGACAGAAATATTGAAAAGGC